ACAAAAAACTTGAAAGACTTCAAACCTTAATTTGTCTGAGAAAATCCACTGTTAACCCAATAGCTTGCTTGAATGGAGGTGTTAAAGATCAACAAAGCCAGACATTAGTTAAACCATGAAAACAGATTTTACTCAGTAACTACTTACAGTAGGAGAAAAAGCTGATCATTCTCATTTGTGCATAGCAGAATGGGCGTTTTAAAGGGTGAAGGAGAGAATAGGGCCGGGAAGCTAGCAGGGGATCAAGTGAAAAATCATGAAGGGGCGGTCAGTATTAATGACGGGCAGCTGTGCCTGGAGCTGGCCGTTATGAAGCTGGGATTCTATCCTCCCACAGAGACTGGGGGACAGAGGCCTATCCTCCCCATGACTGCATTTCAGAGCAATGGCTTTCAGGTCCTTGAGAAAGACACTTCTGAGGTGTAGGCGATACATATACATCTCAAAGCAACAGAGAAAGGATTCACAGTTGTAAGCCCTTTTAAGAAAATATCCTAAAAAAGGGAGGTCAGGGGCTTTACCATCGGGTGTTGGCTAGAATAAACGGGGAATTCTCCTGGCTGCCTTGAGCTTTCTCGGGAAGACATTTTACTGGGGTCGAGGTTAGGCGGCAGCGGAGGGTGGGGGACCTTGAGTCATGCTCCTATAAGCCACGCTAGAGTTCCTCGTCTTTGAGTGCAGAGGTTTAGACTGTGTCTTTGTGTGCAGAAAGTCCTGCAGTTCTCACAGCGACCTGCCAGAAAAAGTCGTTCCCAAATGTTTGTAAATCCTCCGTTGGGCAACCCGCCTTCACGTTCTGCGGTGATCTTGTCGAGCGACTAAGCGTGCAGTATTAGCAGAGAAGGGGGTGGCAGAGTGCTGGCGCTGAAGGTCATGTTGCATGGGTAACTGTCGTGTTGTAGGGGCGGGGAAGAGGGAGGAGACACTGACCACCCCAGAGGCCGCCCCATTAGCTCGCTTGCTTTGGGCGGCGTCGCTCCCACGGCGCCCAGGGTACCCCCGCCGCTGTCTGCCTGTCTTCCTCCATTACCGCGCAGGCTTGGTCACCGCATTAAGGCATTCCCGCTCTCCGCGGAACTGCTCTGCCGTCTCGGCGGTGAAAGTGTGAGAGGGTCCGTAGTTGGGTCAACTTTGACTCCTCTCGCCTGCCCGGATCCTTAAGGGCCTCCTCGTCCTCCCGGTCTCCGGTCGCTGCCGGGTCTGTGCGCCGGTCCGCGCCCGCCCTCGCTCTGCCATGGGCGCTTCCAGCTCCTCCGCGCTGGCCCGCCTCGGCCTCCCAGCCCGGCCCTGGCCCAGGTGGCTCGGGGTCGCCGCGCTAGGACTGGCCGCCGTGGCCCTGGGGACTGTCGCCTGGCGCCGCGCATGGCCCAGGCGGCGCCGGCGGCTGCAGCAGGTGGGCACCGTGGCGAAGCTCTGGATCTACCCGGTGAAATCCTGCAAAGGGGTGCCGGTGAGCGAGGCTGAGTGCACGGCCATGGGGCTGCGCAGCGGCAACCTGCGGGACAGGTACAGCACAGCGCGGGCGCGGGGCAGCGCGGTTCTGAGTGTGCCCTGGTTTGTTTCTCTGCAGGTTTTGGCTGGTGATTAAGGAAGATGGACACATGGTCACTGCCCGACAGGAGCCTCGCCTCGTGCTCATCTCCATCATTTATGAGAATAACTGCCTGATCTTCAGGGCTCCAGACATGGACCAGCTGGTTTTGCCTAGCAAGCAGCCTTCCTCAAACAAACTCCACAACTGCAGGTGTTCCGCTTGGGGGCATCCACAGAACTGCAAGTAACCTGGTGTTCTTTTGTGACCTTTCCAGGATATTTGGCCTTGACATTAAAGGCAGAGACTGTGGCAATGAGGCAGCTAAGTGGTTCACCAACTTCTTGAAAACTGAAGCGTATAGATTGGTTCAATTTGAGACAAACATGAAGGGAAGAACATCAAGAAAACTTCTCCCCACTCTTGATCAGAATTTCCAGGTGAGCTTACAGAGAGTTTACCTTCACTGCTAGTGGGGCCTGACTATCCTGTGTTCTTGGCAAGGTGGCCTACCCAGACTACTGCCCGCTCCTGATCATGACAGATGCCTCCCTGGTAGATTTGAATACCAGGATGGAGAAGAAAATGAAAATGGAGAATTTCAGGCCAAATATTGTGGTGACCGGCTGTGATGCTTTTGAGGAGGTAAGCGACCCACTGCTTTTGTGCATCATGCTCATTTAAAAGATAACTTTCTCTTTTCTCTTAGGATACCTGGGATGAACTCCTAATTGGTAGTGTAGAAGTGAAAAAGGTAATGGCATGCCCCAGGTAAGGAGCCTAGCTAGACCCCAGGACTGTGGGCATCACCTAACCCTTGGTTACTGCATAACAGGTGTATTTTGACAACGGTGGACCCAGACACTGGAGTCATAGACAGGAAACAGCCACTGGACACCCTGAAGAGGTAGAATACCACCACAGCCAGTGTATTTTAAAGTGTCTGATGATTGAATTTTTGCTTGTTTCAGCTACCGCCTGTGTGATCCTTCTGAGAGGGAATTGTACAAGTTGTCTCCACTTTTTGGGATCTATTATTCAGTGGAAAAAATTGGAAGCCTGAGAGTTGGTGACCCTGTGTATCGGATGGTGTAGTGATGAGTGATGGATCCACTAGGGTGATATGGTAAAGGGTCAGCTTTGCTTCTGAATACGCTGTCTTGAACAAATAACCAGAGATTCTTATTATTTATTCAGGCTTCAGCAACCAGGAGGGATTGACTGAGATCTTAACAACAGCAGCAACGATACATCAGCAAATCCTTATTATCCAGCCTTCAACTATCTTTACCCTGGAAAACAATCTCGATTTTTGACTTTTCAAAGTTGTGTATGCTCCAGGTTAATGCAAGGAAAGTATTAGAGGGGGGAATATGAAAGTATATATATAAATTTTAGGTACTGAAGGCTTTAAAAATAATTAAGATCATCAAAAATGCTATTTTGAATGTTATCATGGCTATTACACTTTTACTTCCTGACTTTAATATTGATGAATAAAGCAAGTTTAATGAATCAACTAAAAAGCTGCAAAAATGTTTTTAAAATGTGTGCCTTTTATTACCTATCAGTCTATGTTTTGGGAGAAATGGGAAGCAACAGATCACTGTGTCCTGATGTGCAGGACGCATGTTACCACACTCACAAATGCCTAATATTGGTCTTTATGTGGCCATTGAGTCCTGTTGACTTTCCACTCATGTGCTTTTTACTCTAGCATTATGGAATCTGGGCTGTACTTGAGTATGGAAATTCTCTTATAGACTTAGTTTTAGTACTCTATTACACCTTTACTAAGCCACATAAAAGTAATCTGTTTGTGTGTAACTGCCAGATATACCACCTGGAATTCCAAGTAAGATAAGGAAGAGGATGACATTTAAAAGAGAATGGAATTTTGAGAGTAGGAATGCAAGGAAGACAGCATGAACATATTTTTTTCAGTGCAAATAATTTTTTCGTAACAAAGAAACGAACAACTTTGGTATGATCTTAAGCAAAAATACTCACTGAAATAGTATGTGGATGAATTCACCTACTTACAATTTTATGGTTTCTTTGTAAATAATAAATGTGAATCTCAATCCTGCTTTATCTTTGGTATTTATGAGTCTTCTTCCTGGGTT